AGAACAACCGAGGCTGATCCAGATGTCCTTAAATGGCTTCCGGGTAAATAAATATGCATAAATGCCTCACTTCGTGTGGGAGCGGATTTGACTCCTGGTGAAGTTGACTCTTTTGAAGCAATCAGATTTTCATCTTAAGGAAAGTTTGAGAAACCGGTTTGTTTGTTTGTTTTCTTCCTGTTTAGGAAATTGTGTACTTCACAATTACCATCACTGTAACAGTTATTTGGAGACCACTGCAAAATCACTGCCACCCCACCTTAAAAAAAAATGGGCTGCATGATCACTTGCTCTTCATTTTGCTTTTTTCTTTCTTTTTTTCCAATCTGGGTAGGAAATGGGCAGTGGCGGGTGTGGAAACGAGGCAGAGTGTTCGGGGGGACGACTGCTTTGCTCTCTGACCAGCTGAAAACCTAGAGTGAATTTTGGGCAAGCCAGCTGGGACACCACCTTCTCTCGGAAAGTCCCATCCCCAAATCCAGACCAGTCATCCTACGAACAGGGGTGGAGTATAATTCTCGCCCGGAAGGGTAATTTAGCACAAGCTGAGACAGCAGTGGCGAGGGAAGGGCAGTGGGGGGTGGGGTGCGGTGGGTGGGGGCGTCTGCTTTCCACAGGACTCCCAGGCTTCGCCGCCGATCTACAATTTGCTGAAGGAGCAAAGAACATCCTCGGCTCTAAGTAGGGCTTTTAGTGTGCTCATTGATGAGTGAAAGTCGCCACACATGTCAAGCTAAAGGCAGTTGTTGGGTTACTAACAGGACCCAGCGCCTTGCAAACATATGCGCTAAGCTGTGTATACAGATGGCAGGCAGAATAATGGAGCAGGCGCCTTTTATAAAGCTCTAGCTGCTGCCTGTCTTCAGACCTGGGAAATGAAACTATTCAGACTTGCGGCCAGATAGCGCCTGCGATTGTTTGTTACCGTTTTAATCCTATTAATTAAAACGTTAACCTGATTGGGTAGAAAGCGCTGTCCCAACAGGCGAGTCTTCTTCATAATAACCTACTCAGAGATAATGATGTAAAAGACTCCCCCGTCTGTGGCGGCGGCTGTTTGATGGGTCCGGAAATCTCTTGAAGGTGAATCCAAGCAAGATAAACGGTGCGGAGAGGAGGCGCGGGGCTGGGCTCAGAGCGGCGGCGGCGGCGGCTCCACTCCCTCCGCGCCCACCCTCCCACCATGCGGGGCCGCGGCCCATGGTGAGCCCCAGCAGCCAGCACCATCGGCTGGAGACGAAGAAGAAGAAGAAGAGGAGGCGGCGAGCGCGGGGGAAGGCGAAAAAGAAAAAGAAAGAAGGGGAGAGGGCTCCCGGCAGCACCAGGACCGACGCGCGCACCAGCTCCGGAGCCCAGCTCGCGCGCGTCTGTGGGGCCGCCTGACTCCGGGGCCGAGGCGGCGGCGGCGGCAGCGGGCGCGGCGGCCCGGGCTGCGCGCCGGCGCGGGACCATGGAGCGCGGGATGCACCTCGGTGCAGCGGCCGCCGGCGAGGACGACCTCTTCCTGCACAAGAGCCTGAGCGCCTCCACCTCCAAGCGCTTGGAAGCGGCTTTCCGCTCCACGCCCCCGGGCATGGACCTGTCCCTGGCGCCGCCGCCTCGGGAACGCCCGGCGTCCTCCTCCTCGTCGCCCCTGGGCTGCTTCGAGCCGGCTGACCCCGAGGGGGCAGGGCTGCTGTTGCCGCCGCCTGGAGGAGGCGGCGGCGGCAGCGCGGGAAGTGGCGGCGGCGGCGGCGGCGGGGTGGGTGTCCCCGGGCTGCTAGTAGGTTCAGCCGGCGTTGGGGGCGACCCTAGCCTAAGCAGCCTGCCGGCCGGGGCCGCCCTTTGCCTCAAGTACGGCGAAAGCGCGAGCCGGGGCTCGGTGGCCGAGAGCAGCGGCGGCGAGCAGAGCCCCGACGACGACAGCGACGGTCGCTGCGAGCTCGTGCTGCGGGCCGGAGTAGCCGACCCGCGGGCCTCCCCGGGAGCGGGAGGTGGTGGCGCGAAGGCAGCCGAGGGCTGCTCCAATGCCCACCTCCACGGCGGCGCCAGCGTCCCCCCGGGGGGCCTGGGCGGCGGCGGCGGCGGGGGTAGCAGCAGCGGTAGCAGTGGCGGCGGTGGCGGTAGCGGTAGCGGCAGCGGCGGCAGCAGCAGCAGCAGCAGCAGCAGCAGCAAGAAATCCAAAGAGCAAAAGGCGCTGCGGCTTAACATCAATGCCCGAGAGCGCCGGCGGATGCACGACCTGAACGACGCGCTGGACGAGCTGCGCGCGGTGATCCCCTACGCGCACAGCCCCTCGGTGCGAAAGCTCTCCAAGATCGCCACGCTGCTGCTCGCCAAGAACTACATCCTCATGCAGGCGCAGGCCCTGGAGGAGATGCGGCGCCTAGTCGCCTACCTCAACCAGGGCCAGGCCATCTCGGCTGCCTCCCTGCCCAGCTCGGCGGCTGCAGCGGCAGCAGCTGCTGCCCTGCACCCGGCGCTCGGCGCCTACGAGCAGGCAGCCGGCTACCCGTTCAGCGCCGGACTGCCCCCGGCTGCCTCCTGCCCGGAGAAGTGCGCCCTGTTTAACAGCGTCTCCTCCAGCCTCTGCAAACAGTGCACGGAGAAGCCTTAAACACACCCCCGAAAAACACAAGACCGACCCAAAATCTAGAGGAAAGCGAAAAGCTGCTCCCCACCCCCTTTATTTTGGTCCTCTCGTAGTTGTGAAACACTTGCAGAGCAAACAAAGCAGAGGCAAGAACTGAGGAGAAGTATCAGAGACAAACGGGACTTTTAGCCTTGACATCCCCAGAATCTCGGTCTTTGGGGTGGGGAGGGAGGGAGGAGGGAGGTGGAGTTGGGATGGAGTATGGATGTCTTTTTTTTCTCAGAAAAGTGGCAACTTTGGTGGCAGCCTAGACCGCGAGGAAGTGGAATCTTCCTTAAAGGTGAAACATAAGTTGAGAAGTAGTGCTTGGTTATTAAGCCTGGAGAGTGTTTGAATGGCAAAATACTAATCCTACTAATAATTGTGGATTTGGCTAGTGCTGAGGGGGAGAGGAGGGGTTAGGGGTTGGGTAGCATGAGAGATGGAATATTCATTCAGACAAATCAGAAAGGGCACTTGAAAATAAATTTTGATTCTGAGCCAGGAGAAAAACTTGAAATGTTGACTTAAGTGAGGGGGAAATAAAACCCAGAGAGAGAGAGAGAGCGAGAGAGAGAGACATGTTACTATGAAAGACTTGTATTTTTTATTGTCTCTGAACTTTAATCCTGTGAAAATGCTCAAAGTTTTGGCGAGAGTGATATAAAAAAACTGACTGTGGCTGAAAGAATTGCATTTAAAAATATTTATGTGCACCTTGTTACTTTCTACTCTGCAATGATGTATTAACAATTCATGGTATTTATTTGTTATTCTTCAATGACCCTTCCACATCAACAGTATTTATCATGTGTTAAAGTCATGGGTCTTATGTGCAGATTTTTTTAATGCCTCTAAAATTGTTTTATAGATTACTTATGCTGTGTGCCAAGTGTTTAAAGGTTTATTTGCCAACAAGTATGAAGAGAAATATTGATGTATCTGAGCTGCTTAGGTTTATGAAAGGTCACCTGGATATTTTCAGTTGCATCATCCCTGTATTTAAATTGAGCTTTAATAAATTGCTTCAGTCCAAAAATTACAGGAAAGGTGTATTCTTAATTGATGAATGAATTGATCTCTTTTTTGAAAGGGGACTCCTTTACATTCCAAAAGGGAAAAACATCACAGCAATAGTTGCTATACGTAAGAACATGCTAAGCAAATATTTTTCCAGGCTGTGCTGTGCATTTTTAAAAGGTCTAATTTAATTGCTTTTAATATATATGTACATATATGTTATTTTAACTGTGGAGAATTATTTAAGTTAAAAGACTGGTTTGATTTGCCTATGGTGTGAAATCCTTTGTTATTTTTCTAAAAAAATAAAATTTAAAAAGAAAGAAAACTAAGGAAGAACAAGAAGCTATTTACCCAAAGTGAGCTTTCAGTTTTAGTTTTGCATGGCTGTTTGACTGCCTTTCCGCCCTATGAAAATCAAGAAAATCTTTTTTAAAAATGGAGTCCTGCTATTTTCCACTCCTTGCAGATAATACAAATTCAGTTTGTCAGGTTGGATGGTGAGTTGGGAGCTGTGATGGATCTGTTGGCGGGTTTTGGATGTGTAAAGAATGATATATATATTAAATAGGTCAATCAGACTATGACAGCTATGTACGACCATTTGTATGTGTATCTATGTCAGAAAGAATCTTTATTAAAATATTTTGATCAAACATTTTATTATGCTGTGCTTTGTGGAAGAAGC